TCATTGTTTCCTTGTAGGATGTGGTTTCAAGTCCCATCTTTGTCTCTTTTCTCCTGGCCAGGTTGCCCTTGGTCAATATTCCTTCATTCACTCCAGCCACTCAGCACCGTGATTAAGAAAACAGGATGTGAGATTAGATGATCCAGGCTCTGCCATGAACTAACTAGCTGTGAGGCTTTAGAGAAGTGTCTTAACCTCTCTGAGCATCCATTTCTTTCTCTATAGCATTAGGAATATTAATAGTACCTACCTCACAGCTTTTTTGTTGTGATAATACCAATAAATGAAATAATCTTCATAAAGCACAGAGGCTTGAATGTTCACTCTAAGTATTTAATATGTGTCCTCTACTATTTTATTTTACAATTATCATTCCTTAATTCATCATATAATTACCAAGCCTCATGCCAGGCACTGAGATATAAATATCCCCTTTAAAGAGTGGTCATGTCTTAAATCCAGGAAGAGCTAGTTCATGTTGGCACCCAGGGTAGGGAGCGAAGCCCAGGGCCACAGCACAGAGGCAGAGGAGAATAGACACTGACCACCAGGAGCTGCCCGGGGATGGTGACAAAAGTGCCTTCCACCTTTCCGCATCTCTTTCAATACCACTGCAACTCCTTGAGTAAGGTGGGCACCACACAGAAGAAGGGGGATGGCAGAGGGGCAGTGAGAGGTCCCCAGGGAAACACCCTCTTCTTCTTCCCTGCTTCTCTGACAGAGCACGGCCATGCCTCTGCCATGCAGGAGGGTGATGTCCTTTGGGGAGGCCTTGTTGAATCTGTCTGGGGCTGTTCCGGAAGTAGGAAGGGCGGCTGGGGGTGGGGAGACGGCAGGAATGTTCTCCTGGCCTGCTGGTCTGTGCCGGCGAGTGTGCTGAGAGGAGGGCCTCTGGACATCAAAGGTTCCTTTTGTCCCCTTCCGAGTGGCAGGGCAGCCCGGCCCGGGCTGCTGGCGATGACTCAGGCCTGGCCCTGACGTCACCCACGCCCGGCCACTGGCCTCCCTCTGAAGCCAGGAAACTAGTTGGGGAGTGGCACTCGCAGCTGCAGCAAATCTCAAAATAAAGAGGCAACGGCCTTTCTCTTCCTCTCCATCTCCCTATAGCACACCTTTTATTTCTTTTCTTCTTTTTTTTAAGCCTCACGAAAGATTTTACTTGTAGATCAACTTTCAAAATGTAGGAAGTCAGAATGGGTGACATCATCAGAAAAATATGTGGAGCTGATCACAAGAAGTGAAGAACCCAGAGCACGAAAGCGGTTGTGACTCCTGGGCCCAGGGAGTTGACAGCGTCTGGGTTTCAGAGGAGCCAGCGCCTCCGAGTAAGTGAAGGCCCACTTTTGGCCCCCCCTCAGTTTTACTTTTTGTTTTACTTTAATATATTAGGTTGTCTTGAAGTGAGGCTCTGCTGTAGTCCTGTTCTTCTGGCTCTAAGATCTGAATGTTGTGACCACTAATTTGGTAAGTGTCATTTGTCCCCAACAGCTACTTAAACACATGGTTTACAGTTCCCTTTTCCTTCCAGCTCTTTCCTGGAGAGTAACCCCAGTTTGGTCCACAAGGCTTGCTGCCCAATCTTTGCCAACAGGTATGTACTCCTTTCTCATGTCCTACACAGATGATGACATTTTTCTTTGTTCCCTCCTACCCAGTTGAACCAAGACTCTGAGGCTGATATGCAATGTCACTTACAACATTAATCAGATACTGCATTTAAGGTGAGCTGTCCCTTGCCTCCTCCTTCCCCAGTTATCATATATCCTTTGTTGTCATTTCAACAAGGTTCACAGTGTCTTCACCTGGAATAGATTCCACCTCAAGAAACCAGTTTCTTTGCTCATCCATAAGAAGCAACTCCTCATCTGATCAAGTTTTATAATAAGATTGCAGAAATTCAGTCTCATCTTTAGGCTCCACTTCTAGTTCTTATGCTATTTCCACCACATCTGCAGTTACTTCCTCCACTGAAGTCTTGAATCTCTCAAAGTCATCCATGAGGGTTGGAACCAACATCTTCCAAACTCCTGGTAATGTTGATATTTTGACCTCCTTCCATTAACATGGGACACTGCACTTTTTTTTTCTTTTTAGATCTTGATGTGGAAGAAATGGAGGACTCAGAACCAAGGATTTCCAAGTGATTTCTTCCAAAGCACAGGAATCTCACTCTGTTAAAGCTGGTCTGTTCTAACTGAGGTAACTAAAGTCGCGTCTCTCCTTAGTCTACAGTGTTGACCCTATTGTTTTGAATACCTGACAGCTGGATGGTCCAGGCCCTATTTCTATGATCTGTTTTTTGGAACTGTTGTATTTGTGTGACACAGTGATGGAGCATGATGTCAACTCCCACATACTGTAACCCAGGAAGGAGCATGATGTCAGCTCAGGATACCGGAACCGATAAAAACTCAGTGAGTGTTGCTTCCCCCGTTACACACCTGCTTTTTGAGACGGAGTTTCGCTCTTGTTGCCCAGGCTGGAGTACAATGGCGCAATCTTGGCTCACCACAACCTCCGCCTCCCGGGTTCAAGCAGTTCTTCTCTCTCAGCCTCCCGAGTAGCTGGGATTACAGGTATGTGCCACCATGCCCGGCTAATTTTGTATTTTGAGAAGAGACGGGGTTTCACCATGTTGGTGAGGCTGGTCATGAACTCCCAACCTCAGGTGATCCACCTGCCTCGGCCTCCCAAAGTGCTGGGATTACAGGCATGAGCCACCACGCCTGGCCCACCCCATCCCACTTTATTAGCTGGGAAGTGGAGTCATCTGTTCTTCCCCAGGCTCTCACTCTGTCTGGGGTGGATAGCTACTTTTTACCTGGACCACTGTGATGGCCTATTGGTCTCCTGCCTGCAGCCTGCCTCCCTCTGAGCCTTTCAGCATACTGCAGGCTGCGTGATTTTTTTTTAAAAAAGCTCAAATTTCATTATAACTCTCAATGGTTCCCTATTCCCTGCAATATAAAATTTAACTGTAGGGAGTCCTTTAGGGCCCTTTATGATCTGGTCTGACCCTTCTTTCCCAAGCTCTCTCATTCAACAGATACATGCTGAGGCCTGCCATGTGCCTGGCCCCACATAGACGCTGTCGACTGGGCTGCACACACTACTCCTGCTACCACTCAGACTCCCTCATTAGCCCCTGAGAACAGTACCCACTTTGATCATTTTTAATTTTTTTTTTTTTTTTGCCTATAGTGTTCCTTCTGCTTACAGCATCCTTCCTATACCCCTGTTTTACTTATTTATGGAAGTAATCCAGGGCCTCTGTAAATAATTGTACTTACTCTTCTAACATTTTATACTTATCTCCAGTATATGGCCTGCCATCATGGATTCCAATGATTAGTTGACAGTTCTCTTTCTTCCCCTAGACTCTGGGCTCCTTGAGAGCAGAGACTTGCCTTCCTCCTGTTCATATCTCCAGTATAACTCTAGCACCCAAGTACTGTGTCTGACCATATTAACATATTTGCTGGATAAAGTTGTTAAAAGGTGTGTCAAGAAGGCAAATCAAGGTGCTACTTATTAACTATGATTTTTAAAGGCTTTCTGACACACAAAGGTAGATATCCCCGCTGAAAAATGTCATGCTTGGATTTTGCAAAGTTATGACAATATTTTAATGACATATATAATGATATTTATTGTATATGTTGTTCTGTTAAGTATGACTACAATATTATTCCATGTTAAGAGTTGGCCTTTTGCTAACCATCCTAGTTGAACAATCTGAGAGAAGAATCAGAACCCCACAGAAGTGGTTGGGGCTTTGTATATTATAAATCTGAGTCAGGACACCCTAGAGTGTTCATTAGCCTGATTTGAAATGCCGTATTCCGCAAATGGAAGCAGAGCCTAAAGGGAGGTTCAGGATGCTGTGAAGCAGAATGTTTTGGAAGAAGCAGTAGTTTTGAACTGGAAAGACAAAATAGATGATGTCAGCATAGACCTAAGCCACCTTTTTGAATCATATAGCATGTGTTTTGTCAGATCTGAAGCTATCTAGTCAGGCTGATAAAGAATTAAAATAACATGTGGGCTTCCAAGAAGCCAAACATGATAAAAATATATGAGTCAGGGGAGAAAGGAGATCCTACAGGGGCCCAGAGCCGAGAGACTTGAAAGAAGGCAAAAGAAACATCAGCAAAGTATGCTATTGATCTGTGACCCAGTGAAGGACAGACTCCTTCACTCCGGGGTCACCCTTTCTCCCTTCAGGGGCAAAGAGGAAGTCATAAGATTCCATTTCATTTCATTCTAGTTTTATTTGTAGAAATAATCCCCCATACTTCTAGAAAAGATTCATGGAAGATTACAGTTAAAGGCAGGGTAAACAAGAGCAGAAGAACTAATGTTAAATAAAGAAAATGAAACAATAGGCACACCAGAAACCCAGGCCAAGAATAGCTACAACAATTGATGATAAAAGTTAGTTCTGAGCTTCTTTGTCTTGAGAATTAAAACAGAAACATGGTGAATATAGTGTTCTCATTATCTGAATTGAAGAATTTGTTAGTAGAAAGGTACTTTTTTCCTATGACTGGATACAATAAAAGAATTTATCAAATGGATCCTTGTATAAAGGACACTAAATAACATAATAGTCACAGCTTATAATAGCAGCTTTACAAAAAGGTAGAGAGGTTCTTTGTGTGGCCATCTGGTCCATCCAACTAAATAAATGCCATGAGCTAAATGTTATACTTTACTGCTAGGAAAACATTGCCACTGAGAGTTAAAGAAGTATCATCAAACTGTAAGGCTTTCTGGAGACGTCTCTTAATACAGAATAGCACAGAGAGACTGGATGAATCTCTGGTTAGTATGTTCTGTAGACCAGAGGGTTTTTTATTATCTGACCATTTCTCTCCTCTTGTTTCAGATGACAGTCATGTCCCTTTCCAGGGACCTCAAGGACGACTTTCACAGTGACACGGTACTCTCCATCTTAAATGAGCAGCGCATTCGGGGCATTTTATGCGATGTCACTATCATTGTGGAAGATACCAAATTTAAAGCCCATAGCAATGTTCTGGCAGCTTCAAGCCTGTATTTTAAAAATATCTTTTGGAGCCATACAATCTGTATTTCCAGCCACGTCCTGGAGCTGGACGATCTCAAAGCTGAAGTGTTTACTGAAATACTTAATTATATCTACAGTTCCACAGTCGTTGTCAAGAGACAGGAAACAGTCACTGATCTCGCAGCTGCAGGAAAAAAGCTGGGAATATCGTTCTTGGAAGACCTTACTGATCGCAACTTCTCAAATTCCCCGGGTCCCTATGTATTCTGTATTACTGAAAAGGGAGTGGTTAAAGAAGAAAAAAATGAAAAAAGGCATGAAGAACCAGCCATCACTAATGGGCCAAGGATCACAAATGCATTTTCCATCATCGAAACAGAAAATAGTAATAACATGTTTTCCCCGCTGGACTTGAGGGCAAGTTTCAAAAAGGTCTCCGACTCCATGAGAACAGCTAGCCTTTGCCTGGAGAGGACGGACGTCTGCCACGAGGCAGAGCCTGTCCGCACACTTGCCGAGCACTCATACGCTGTTTCTTCCGTAGCTGAAGCTTACAGAAGTCAGCCTGTACGTGAACATGATGGCAGTTCACCTGGTAACACAGGGAAAGAAAATTGTGAAGCCCTTGCAGCGAAACCGAAAACATGCCGGAAGCCAAAGACATTCTCCATACCACAGGATTCGGATTCAGCCACAGAAAATATACCACCCCCTCCAGTATCCAACTTAGAGGTTAATCAAGAAAGAAGTCCACAACCAGCTGCTGTTCTCACTCGTTCAAAATCTCCAAACAATGAAGGAGATGTCCATTTTTCCAGGGAAGATGAAAATCAATCTTCTGATGTTCCCGGGCCGCCAGCCGCAGAGGTTCCACCTCTGGTGTACAATTGTAGCTGCTGTTCCAAAGCCTTTGACAGCAGCACTCTGCTCAGTGCCCACATGCAGCTTCACAAGCCAACCCAGGAGCCTTTAGTGTGCAAGTATTGCAACAAACAATTCACCACCCTGAACAGGTTGGATCGGCATGAACAGATCTGCATGAGGTCAAGCCACATGCCCATTCCTGGAGGAAACCAACGCTTTTTAGAAAACTATCCTACCATTGGACAAAATGGAGGTTCATTCACAGGTCCAGAACCTTTATTATCTGAAAATAGGATTGGTGAATTTTCCAGTACCGGAAGTACTTTGCCAGACACGGACCACATGGTTAAATTTGTTAATGGGCAAATGCTCTACAGTTGCGTTGTGTGCAAACGTAGTTATGTGACCTTATCTAGCCTCCGAAGACATGCAAATGTTCACTCCTGGAGAAGAACATATCCTTGCCATTACTGCAACAAAGTATTTGCATTGGCTGAGTACAGGACAAGGCATGAAATTTGGCATACGGGAGAAAGACGATATCAGTGCATTTTCTGTCTTGAAACTTTCATGACCTACTATATACTCAAAAATCATCAGAAGTCTTTCCATGCCATCGATCATAGACTTTCCATCAGTAAAAAAACAGCAAATGGAGGCTTGAAGCCTAGTGTCTATCCGTATAAACTTTATAGGCTACTGCCTATGAAATGCAAGAGAGCCCCTTATAAGAGCTACCGAAATTCTTCCTATGAAAATGCACGAGAAAACAGTCAAATGAATGAGTCTGCACCTGGTACCTATGTTGTTCAGAATCCACACAGCTCTGAATTACCAACGCTGAATTTCCAAGATACTGTAAACACCCTGACCAACAGTCCAGCCATCCCATTGGAAACATCTGCATGTCAGGACATACCCACTTCTGCCAATGTACAAAATGCAGAGGGTACCAAATGGGGAGAGGAGGCATTGAAAATGGATCTTGACAATAACTTTTATTCAACTGAGGTGTCAGTTTCTTCCACTGAAAATGCTGTCAGTTCTGACCTCCGGGCAGGGGATGTACCTGTTTTATCTTTGAGTAATAGCAGTGAGAATGCCGCCTCTGTGATCAGCTACAGTGGCTCTGCACCCTCGGTCATTGTACACAGCAGCCAGTTTTCATCGGTGATCATGCACAGCAATGCCATTGCTGCCATGACCAGCAGCAACCACAGAGCCTTTTCAGACCCAGCTGTCAGTCAGTCCCTGAAAGATGACAGTAAGCCCGAGCCAGATAAAGTGGGTAGGTTTGCAAGCAGACCCAAAAGCATTAAGGAGAAAAAGAAAACTACATCACATACCAGGGGAGAAATACCGGAGGAGTCAAACTATGTTGCTGATCCTGGAGGATCACTGAGCAAAACCACAAATATTGCTGAAGAAACCAGCAAAATTGAAACCTACATTGCAAAACCTGCTCTGCCGGGAACCTCCACAAATAGTAATGTTGCACCCCTTTGCCAAATAACAGTGAAAATTGGAAACGAAGCCATTGTGAAAAGGCACATTCTAGGATCTAAATTGTTTTATAAAAGAGGGAGAAGACCCAAGTATCAGATGCAGGAGGAGCCTTTGCCACAGGGGAATGACCCAGAACCCAGTGGAGACAGCCCACTCGGGCTTTGCCAATCCGAGTGCATGGAGATGAGTGAAGTGTTCGATGACGCAAGTGACCAGGATTCCACTGACAAACCGTGGCGCCCTTACTACAACTACAAACCCAAAAAGAAATCCAGACAGTTGAAAAAAATGAGGAAAGTCAACTGGAGGAAGGAGCACGGAAACAGGAGCCCGAGCCATAAATGTAAATACCCAGCAGAACTGGATTGCGCCGTGGGGAAGGCTCCTCAGGATAAACCCTTTGAGGAAGAAGAAACTAAAGAGATGCCCAAGCTGCAGTGTGAACTCTGTGATGGAGACAAAGCAGTGGGGGCTGGAAACCAAGGAAGGCCCCACCGACATCTTACTTCTCGGCCATATGCCTGCGAGCTCTGCGCCAAGCAGTTCCAGAGCCCTTCCACACTCAAAATGCACATGAGATGTCACACCGGGGAGAAGCCATACCAGTGCAAGACCTGCGGACGGTGCTTTTCGGTGCAAGGAAACTTACAGAAACATGAACGCATCCACCTGGGCTTGAAGGAGTTCGTCTGTCAGTATTGCAACAAGGCATTCACCTTGAATGAGACCCTCAAAATCCATGAAAGAATCCATACTGGAGAAAAGCGTTACCACTGTCAGTTCTGCTTTCAGAGATTTTTGTATCTCTCCACCAAAAGGAATCACGAGCAGAGGCATATTCGGGAGCATAATGGGAAGGGCTATGCCTGCTTCCAGTGCCCCAAAATTTGCAAAACAGCTGCTGCCCTTGGAATGCACCAAAAGAAACACTTATTCAAAAGCCCAAGTCAGCAGGAGAAAATAGGTGACGTGTGCCACGAAAACTCAAATCCCTTGGAGAATCAACATTTCATTGGTTCAGAAGACAATGACCAAAAGGATAACATACAAACCGGTGTGGAAAATGTTGTCCTTTGAGTGGCAAGAATTAGAAAAATCTTCAAAAATATAGTTGGTGGTTTTTTTAGTTATGATTTAAGTTTAGTTTCATTTTGTCCATGTGACAGTCATGAAGGAGTGAAATTAAAAAAAAAAAAAACTCATTTGTGAAAATTCCAGAAAAAGGATCCTAATATCTACTTTGGGTTTTAGCATTAACTTTATGCAAAGTGCACAAAAACAAAATAGCTGACTCCTCCAATATCCCAAGTTTCTTGTGAAAGTTAATAAAATTCTTAGCTGTGGTATTTCTACCAGTGAAAAAAGGAGTTTAATTTTAGCCTAGTTTAAAACTTTCTAATAATTGCTAATAAGAACTGGCTGCTGAACTGTCTTTAGTCACTGGAGAAAATAAGGGTCAGATATCCTGAAGATGGCATCTTCGTAAATATGTTACGTGGTAATAAGCTGTGTGACGGTCTTTATTCCCATCTGGCTTCTGCACTATTAAAATTTGTTTAAATTAATGGATACACATGAAATACTTAAACAATATAACTGAAATTATGTGCATAATGAGTAACCTAAAGTAGGACATTCATACATTATGTAGAACTACTTTTCTGCAACACAAACCTTGTAAAATACATATATAAATCACTATAACTTTTAACTGTCCATATCCCCTGTAGAGAATTATGAGGAGCAATAGATCTGCAAATAATGAGGACTGATGTAAAAATCAATAGAAAGCATTTTGAATATGATTTAAGAGCATGTGAATGCTTTTAGATGGAATGCTGTTCCCTTGAAGTTATGGCTGAGCTGTTCTTAGAACTGGTCTACTCAATTCACAGAAAACATAGGTCATGCCTTATCTATGGGGGAACACCCTCCCAGAATTTACCTGTGATTACCTGTGCTGCATATTACTTTGCAATGGCCTCATCTCAGAGAATGAAAGAGGGTCACATTGTTCTGAAACTCTCTGCAGTCTTCCAACCACCACAAGGCCATGGATGTGGGGGTCTATTCCAGACAGACTTAAGGGCTCAAGTGGAACCTGCCATCTCCCATTCCACTGAAGGACTGTCCAAGAGATTTAGTGCAAGGTACACTGCAGTAGTGAATTCCCAGGCACTTGAAAGTGACTGCCTAATCCCTACAATTACTAGCCTTGTTGGAGATTATGCAGCCCACAAGTACAGACTAGTATAAAGCAAAAGGACAAAGGAACCCCCACCCTCCACCCCACCCATTAATGACTTGAGTGGGCAAGAAGAAGTGATGGCCTTCCTTGCCTAAAACAGTAGCTTTGTTTTTAGGGGGTGGGAAGGTAGGATGTGGAGTGACATGGTTCTATCCTTTACTTATGAGACTCAGAAATATATCTACAAAGCCAGATGCTCTGTCTTCATATTTGCAGACATCTAGACCCCTTGCTAAAAACCCACTGAAGTTTTTTTTTTATGTTCTTTGACCCACACCATCAACACTACCCTCAAATCTAATTGCCCTACAGCATATTCTATCATGTGGACTAGGTTCCTGGAAAGCCGGAACTCATGATTCTTTTTCAAACTGCCAGAATAGAAGGGAGAGAGAAAACATTTCTACCCTTTGATCACCAGTGTGAACAGAATCCGGAATGCAGTTTCAGCGTGACCTGCAGTCATTCATGTTCATTGGATTTGACAGATGGAAACCCAAGGTTATCGAAGATTGGAAGGTTATCATTGTGAAGAAGTAGCTCAAAGGACTCCGGTTTCTGTCTACAAGTGTGATGTCTCCATGAAGAAGACTTAGTATGGATTTGGGTGGGTAAGAAAGCATTTAAACGCCCAGGAAAGGACATGATTAAAGTTGACCTTTTAATACTGTAGTACCTTGCTGTTAAGTAACCCCACTATTGTATCTGCATTTATCTTTTGTTCATCTACTTTCACTTACATACAGTATTATATAAGTAGAGAAAAATGGGAAAATGCAAGCAAATTCAACTTTATTTTATACATTGTATATATGTACACCCTACACTATTCATTTGGGTTTTATTAAAGAGATAGTCACAAAGGGCTTACGAAAATCATTTTTGAATTGATAATTAGAATATTGAATAAGCAATCCTATGATCCACTAATTTGTTTTATCAGTTAATAATATTAATCAAAGACATTTACTGTATATTCTAGTCATTTTGATTTGAGTTAACCCCAAATATAAAATTACCTGTAGTGATGTCTCTCTCCCAGCCCTTATATGTGGATATTTTTTAAGTGGACTTGTATGCTGATAATTCTAGACCAAAGTAAATATGGCAGAATATTTATACATGAAAAAATAATTTTGCAAATATTTTCTATAATTGTATTCATTTAAAATGTTGATAGCTTGTGTTAGTTTCAGGGAGGGGTGTATATTTTGATAAAAAAATACTTGACTTTGTAATTCTGTATATTCTATACAATTTATAGCAGAGCCGTTTTAAGACAGCCTTGTCACATTTTTTTGTTAATTGTGAAAATTTTATTGAGTGATGTTTAAGTATGCATTGAGTACATGACCAACTAGAATTAAAGTAAGTGTAAACAGTGAACATACTGTATGCTGTACAAGATATAATGTAACTTGCTGTTTTAGCATCTGTATTTTGGTTAGAAGATATTATTAAATGCAGATGTTAAGGATTGGAAAAGTCTAATTTTATTTTTAGAAATAATGGATATAAATTTGTTTTTGCTTGATTAAAATAGCTTATTCCTACATTAAGTCTCTTTTTAAATGTTTTCATGTTATTTCTTTTGTGCAGCTATTTCATCTGTGTGAGTCACAGCTTTGTTTCCACGTATTATTCAGTTTATTTCTGTTTCCTTACTTGTTTACATTCCGTGGTACCTACTTACATGCTTAGGAGTCAAATGGATTATGACATTAGGAAAAAAGCAGAATAAAAGAGATTGAAGTCTTCTGATGATTGAGTGTTTTGGATAGGCCTGATCTTATAATGATAAATCAGAGAATGAAATGCTCTCCAGGAAGCATTCTGCTCCACTCATCCGTGGGAAACAAATTACATTTATTGAGTACCAGGCACTGGGCAATGTCTTTACATAGGCTATTTCATTAACACACACGCACCAGAATTCGACCTCATTATCCTCGTTTTATAGTGACTTTGAGAAGGTCTCACAACCAGACAAAGCCAGGATGCTAACCTAGGTCTGCCTGACTCCAAAGCCCATGTTTTTGTTCCTTCTCAACACTGTAGAGAAAAATCATTTATAGAAACTGAACAGAGTATGAGGAAAGGAGATATGATAAAGTAATGCAGCTTTAGGATGGCAGTTAGTGACTGCCCTGGAACAGGATTAAAGGAGGCTGTGTCAGGTTCAGCTTCCCCTGAATTGGGCTTCCCTTATATCTCAGGAGATTGCCCTATAAAATCAGTAAAATTTGTGCACTTTTTTAAGGATATGGAGTAAAATTGTAATAGCATTATAAGCTGGTAATTTTCACACAAAGAAAAAAATACGTTCCGTCGTCACAGACTCTACTCCTAAACTTAGCTAACTAACTATCTTGCAAATGCCTGCAGTTTGTCCCAGTGGGCAATGTGAGAGGGGATGTCGGTGGCTCAGGCAGCACAGTCCATCACCAACACAGAGAAAATTACTGCCAGGCCTACCGGTGGCTGGCCAGTAGCATCAATTTTGTATTGGAAGGGCAATCCAAACCAGATTCACCAAAAATTTGATAACTGTTATCTGCTAAAACTAACTTCATTATGTACAAGAACAACAGATTTAATATTGAAAGCATCTGTAACAATTGGGAAAGTAAAAGCATAAAACAAAAGTGTTAGTATATTTTTTTCCATTACTTCGGAT